GAGCAAGACCCTGTCTCAAAAAACAAACAAACAGACAAAAACAGCACATGCTAGCGGCAGGAGACAAGAGGCTGAGCCCTCCCAGCCCACCTTACCTGCACTGTAATCCAATCCAGCCAGAGACAGAGTCGGGTAGGAGAGGTGAAGGCGGGTGGGAAGGTGTGGCTGTTCACGCAGGAATGTCTTGGGAAAACTGAGGGGTAGGTGGAAAACCGACTTCTTGTTTGAAATGCTCCCAAGACGCCTCATTAAGTAGCATAGACGTGACTGAATCAATAAATCTTTATTAAATGAATGAAAGGAGGAAGGAGTCCTTAACTGTAGCTAAGCTTCCACTCTTAAGTATCAATTAAGCTTCTCTGTTCAGTCCAGCGTTTAGGGCGCCTACTGCGCGCCCCGCCCCACACACTTTTGACAAAAAGGTCGCCTGCTCTGTGTGACTTGCCCTTTCGCCGGCCAGTATGGGGCAGAGGGAAATAAGCCCCCTCTGCTCTCTGGTCTCAGTTTACTCGTAACTGAAAGTGGGTCGGTTCAAACCCCCTGGAGCTGAGGTTGCCTCTCCTCTTCGAGCACGCGCTATCGGACGCGCAGGTCCCCAAGACCGCGGATCGGCAGGGGGTACCAGGGAAGCCTTCATTCAGGGCGCAGGTCCCAGCCGAACCAAAGCTCCCACCAAAGTTCAACACGCCCCCAAAGCCAGCGCCTGATTGGCCCGCCCTGCCCACAAGCTGAGGCAGCCTCACCTTCTGATTGGCTGTTATGCTCCCTGTTCGGTGCTGGAACCCTCCCCTTCTCTGATTGGCCAGATGCCTACCTGCGCTCGCCCCAGATTGGGCGCCAGCTGGGGCGGCTCGTTGGCTCCCAGGGGCCCCGCTCTCTGATTCGCCGCTCGGGCCAGCCCCCACGGCCTGCACGCTGAATGGCTGCGCCGCTACCTATATTGGCCTCCGATTGGGTGCACGGCGCCTCCCCGGCGTGATAGGTCAGGACCACCGCCCCCCTGGCTCCCCATTGGCTGCTCGAAGAAGCCCGGTCTCCGGGTAAGATGGCAGCGGACGGACAGTGCTCGCTCCCCGCTTCATGGCGGCCGGTGACCCTCACCCACGTCGAATATCCTGCAGGTAAAAGGCGGTCCCGGCTCCAAGGACGCCTTTGTCCTCCTGATTCTGTTCTCTGTCTTGCCAGGTGATCTCTCTGGCCACCTCCTTGCCTACCTGAGCCTCAGCCCTGTATTTGTCATCGTCGGTTTCGTGACCCTCATCATATTTAAGCGGGAGCTGCACACGGTGAGTCTGTCTTGCCCACACCCTCCCCACCCAGGCCCAGCTGACCATGCGTCTTCCCCAGCAGATCTCCTTCCTTGGGGGCCTGGCACTGAACGAGGGGGTCAACTGGCTGATCAAAAACGTCATCCAGGAGCCACGGCCCTGTGGAGGTAGGGCCTCAGCTGCGAGGGCCTGAGGTTCCCCCGTGATGCCCTGGTCTCCTCTCTCTCCCAGGCCCCCACACAGCAGTGGGCACCAAGTACGGGATGCCCTCCAGCCATTCCCAGTTTATGTGGTTCTTCTCCGTCTATTCCTTCCTTTTCCTGTATTTAAGGTGAGTTTCCACCCCGGTCAGGATGGCCCTGAGCTGAGGTCATCTGGTGGGCCTGTTTTCGCAGAATGCACCAAACAAACAACGCCAGGTTCCTGGACTTGCTGTGGAGGCACGTGCTCTCCCTGGGACTCCTCGCTGTGGCCTTCCTAGTCTCCTACAGCAGGTATGGAGGAGGGAGAGCCCCTGCCTGCACCCTCTCACATACTTCGCTTCTGGCCTTGGCCCAGGGTCTACCTGCTGTACCACACCTGGAGCCAGGTGCTCTATGGAGGCATCGCTGGAGGCCTCATGGCCATCGCCTGGTTCATCTTCACCCAGGAGGTCCTCACCCCGCTGTTCCCCAGGATAGCAGCCTGGTAACTGCCTCCTGCCTTCCTGGGCACTGTGGTGCCCCTGGCTCTCTGATGTCTGTCTCTCCAGGCCTGTCTCCGAGTTCTTCCTAATCCGAGACACAAGCCTCATTCCCAACGTACTCTGGTTTGAGTACACGGTAACCCGGGCAGAAGCCAGGTGAGTTCAGGGGACAGCAGTGCTCACTGGGCTCTCCACATCTGACCCCCATCCTGTTTTGCAGGAACAGACAACGCAAGCTGGGGACGAAACTGCAGTGACCAGTGGGTGTGGCTGGGTCCAGCCTCCAGATCTGGCCCGCACGATGCCTTGCAGGATGGACAGGATGACAGACAGGGACGAAGCAGAGACCTCTACAGACCCAAGTCACCAAGTGGAGCCTTTTTTTTTCTTATTTTAATTTTAATGAACAAGGTGGACCAAAGGGCTGAACCAGCCCCTCAACCAGGACCCTGGGGGGCCTGCTGCCTGGGGGCCGTGGCCAGAGACCCTCGCTGTGCTGCTGCCAGCCCCTGGCTGGGCAGAAAGTGCCCTCGGCATGGGCACCTGGGTGTGGGGTGGAGGAGGAGGGCTCGCGCCTCTGGTCTCGGGGCCAGGAATTCCAGGTGGCGTGAGAAGTACACACTATTTATTTTTTGGTTTTGTCAGAGGCAGGCAGGATTTTGGAGCTGGAAGAATCTGCTCTCCGGTGGCTGCCCTGTGAACAGAGGGCTCCCGGTCAGCTTCCCAGGCCCTTCGCCCTATGCCCAGAGGGCAGACTGCCTCTCCCTGGGCCGGGGTGGCCTGGGTGCCAGGAGGAGGGGAGCATACCCCACACCCTCCCTGCCACCGTTGCCGTTCCAGAACCTCGGTCAGTGTTTCCCTGTCTGGGGGCAGGGCCCAGAGCGAGCACGCGTCTGGCGGCTGCTGTCGTTGTGTTCTACCCCGTACTGACCCAACACCACAAGGGCTTTCTCTGGTCCCCTGTCCCTAAGACAATAATCGCTTTCTGACAAAGGAGCCTGCACATTTGGGTGAGCAGACCCAAGCTGTTTACAGCTCTTTCTTGTCCTGCCATCCAGTAGCAGTTAGTCTTCATCCCCACGTGAACAAAATGGGAAGGAGCCGTGAGGAGAGGAGTGAGGCAACAGGCACCCGAAGTCCCTCGTCCTTCCCTCTGTGTGCTCTGAATATGTCCTTGTCCTTCCTGACCCATCTCTGACCAGCTGGGAACCTGCTTGGGGTCCCCCTCAAACCTGTGTCTGGGGTGTGGGCTCACAGATCCCTATCAGCCTGGTTCGTGGGAGGGCTCTTCCTAAAGGGACCCCCATCTCTAAGTCACTCTGAAAGGGAGTTGTGGAGAGGAGACGCCTCCAGACTCTCAGAAGTTTTGAGGACTGAACTGGGTCACTCGGGATCTGTGTTCGAATCCTCCCCACCCCTTTCTTTGTGGAGTTTCCTAACCTGCTGCTGAAGCACAATGTTTTGGTGCTTTCTTTTCTCATTTGTTAAAGGCAGTGTCCAAAAGCCATTCCAGATGCCAAGACCAGGGGCTTATTTCTAGGGAAGGTAGGTCGGTTTCCATGTTTCCCTCCCGTTATTTTTATTTTTTACTTTTTGCCTGAGACAAGCCGAGTATGAGGTGGTTTGATTTAAGAAAAATCAATGAAATTGTTTACTACTGTTTTAAAATAAAACCGTAAACTCTGGCAGCTTGAGCACTTGCTGATTGAGCTCAGGAGAG